CTGTGGCCGCTAGTGTTTCCTTCGCTAGGACCACGGGTAATTGTCTTGGCTTCGCATCTTTTGACTGGCAGGCAGGTGGACAGGGACTTGCCCTACCTCAACCCGGTCCCCAGCTTGGCACGAGCAGATAAATCTTGAAAAAGAAAAATGATCTGGGCCGTTTAACCGTGGCATGGCGGGTCCAGATCCCCAAACCTGTCACTAGTGACGTCCCACGTGGCAGATTCGCTCTCAGGGAAGCCCGTCACCGTTTTTGTCCGGGACATCCTCCCCATGCCCACCCTCCGCTCCGGGAATTCACCCTCGGGGCCGCCCCGCCTCGTTCCCTCCCACAGCCCGGCGGACCCGAGACGGGAAGGGCAGGCACTCCCTGCAGAGTCCCTGGGGCGCCCGTGGCTCGGGGTGCGCGGTGGGACTCGGTGAAGCCGGCGTCTTCACCCCAGAGCCGCGGCTTCGGGGCCGCTGGAGGAGCGAGAGTGGCGCCCGGATGACTGATCGCCGCGGAGAAAGTCCCCCGGGACTGTGACCCCCGCGCCGGGGGGCGGACGCAGGGCGTGGCTGAGGCGCAGGAAGATGCCGCGATGGGACCGGGAAAAAACACCGACCCCAAAACACCCACTGTGTTTCTCAACCTGAGTTCCCCGGCAGCCGCCGAAGGACCCCAAAGGCTGCATGGCGCCCCCCTGGTCCCCACCCCCCCGGGCGTCGCCTCGCGTGGGTGGGCTTCGCGTTCCCTCCGGGGTTTCAGAGCCACCACGTGACTTCCACGAAGCGCGGGGCGCCGGCGGAAAGCCGCGGCAGGGGTGGGATTTGGGACCCCGAGGTGCGGAGAGAGGGCGGGCAGAGGAGGAAACGAGGCGGGGGTGGGAGAAGGAGGGCGGGGCAGACGTGGGACGGGAAGGACGGCTGCCGGGACTGGCGCGCGGGGACACTGGGCCGACGCGTGGAGTAGCGGGGAGAGCGGGAAGCCTGAGGGGGCGGGGCCGGCGCGAGGCCGTGGGTGCGGCACGAGGATGCCGGCGGCGGGACAGCGCCCGTAGGCAGCCCCACGGGCAGGGCGCGCGGGCGGGGCGGGGCGGGCCGGGCCAGAGGAGCGCCCGGCATGTCGCAAGGGCTCCCGGCCGCCGGCAGCGTCCTGCAGAGGAGCGTCGCGGCGCCCGGGAACCAGCCGCAGCCGCAGCCGCAGCAGCAGGTAGAGGGCGAGAGGCTCAGGGAGGGCCGTGGCGACATCACACCCACCCAGTGTTTTTCCCCAGAGCCCTGAGGATGATGACAGGAAGGTCCGAAGGAGAGAAAAAAACCGAGTTGCTGCTCAGAGAAGTCGGAAGAAGCAGACCCAGAAGGCTGACAAGCTCCATGAGGTGAGACCGTGGTAGGGGCAAGCCACCTTAGAAGAAATGATTTTGCCCATTCTGTCTCCCCCAGGAATATGAGAGCCTGGAGCAAGAAAACACCATGCTGCGGAGAGAGATCGGGAAGCTGACAGAGGAGCTGAAGCACCTGACAGAGGCACTGAAGGAGCACGAGAAGATGTGCCCGCTGCTGCTCTGCCCTATGAACTTTGTGCCAGTGCCTCCCCGGCCGGACCCTGTGGCCGGCTGCTTGCCCCGATGAAGCCGGGGACACTCCTCTGCCCAGCAAGGAGCCTTGGTCATTTTCATACCTGGGAGGAAGGCTTTTCCTTCACAATTGTATACAGGGGGCACCTGTGGCCAGGCCTCCTCCTGGGAGCTCCAGGACCAGCCAGCTGTGTTCCCTGCAGACTGGGCTCAGCCCGACATCCAACAGGCGCCAAACTCACAGAGCCCTTGTGCAGATCCAGCATGGAGGCCACCCTCAGGAGTGACTTCTCATCCACCCTGGCAGCTAGTAGGTTCTGCTGTTATGCAGAGCCATTTCCTCTAGAATTTGGATAATAAAGATGCTTATTGTCTCTCCCTTCTCCAGTTCTGGGAATTTACAGGCACAATACACTTCCTTTTCCTGGAGAGGTCGTCTTCTGTCTTCTCTGGGTGTTCTG